GTACTTTGACATATATTTTACAAAATAATAATTCACAGTAATGTGTCAAATATTTCTACTCATTCATGGCGCAGCATCATTCTCAAGAGAGAATGTTCTGAAAATCTTTAGAAAGAAGGAATAAAACTAGATGGATAAATGTACTTTGTGGTAAGATTTTGCTTCTTTTTAAAAATTTTTATTTATTTATTTATTTTTGAGACAACAGCTTACTTTGTCACCCAGGCTGGAGTGCAGTGGCGTGATCTCGGCTCACTGCAACCTCCAACCCCAGGGTTCAAGCCATTTTCCTGCCTCAGCCTCCCGAGTAGCTGGGACTACAGGCACGCACCACCATGTCCAGCTAATTTTTGTATTTTTAGTAGGGATGGGGCTTTGCTATGTTGGCCAGGCTGGTCTTGAACTCCTGATCTCAAGTGACCCACCCGCCTCAGCCTCCCAGAGTGTTGGGATTACAGGTGTGAGCCACCACACCCAGCCAGATTTTGTTTCTTATTGAATTTTCTGAATCATTACAATTTTAAAATGGCCACTAATGGACACAATATTTTCATATATATATTTTAGGCACTAGGTGTTGGCAAAAAAATGTGTTAAATATAACGCTTTTCATCACTTTGACAGAACTGGCTTTATTCTCTAATCTGTTAGGTTGCAATACCTACCAACAATCCTTGCTTAGGGTGCTTTCTAACTGCTTGTCTCATTGTTTTGGTGGATAAATGCTCCCTTAGTATATCTCTTTTTTTTTTAATTTTTTAAAAAAATTTTTTAAGAGAGACAGGGTCTTGCTTTATGGCCCAGGCTGGACTCCAATTCCTGGGTTCAAGTGATCCTCCCACCTCAGCCTCCTGAGTAGCATATCTTTTTTGCTTTAATAGAAAAAAAAGACTTTCTCTAAAACATTCATATGGTGATATATCTTCCCCTTACACTGTTCTGTTTCTTTTCTCCTATCACTTATATTTTATCACCTATATGATTTATTTATTATGCATTTTTTAAAATTATCTGATTTCTCCAAATAGAATGTAAGCTCCATGAAACCGAGGTTTTGTCTGCTTTGTTCACTGATGTGTTTCAAGCAATTAAGAGAGTGTCTGTCATATTAAGGGCACTCAATGAATATCTGTTGAGGGAGCAAACTTGCTGAATCATACTGTTAAGGAAATCAAAAGAAAACCTTGAAGGAGGCATTTCTCATCTGACGTTCACAAACATCTTGTGATTTAGGCAGGCCAAGTGTTATCCTCATATTTTTGAAAGATTAAATTTCATCACAAACCTAGAGATTTTAAGTTGTGCTAGCGTGTGAAATTTATTTTGCAGAATATTTTACTTGAAAGGTATGTGTCTTTTTACCCTGAGTCATTTTCCTGCCATTTTCTTTATCTACAGGGAATTTCATAATATTCATTTGCTTCTCTTATTTTGACAAGTAAAATGAGCAGTCTCCTATGTCTCAAACCTGCCTTTCAAATATTGCTATGGTATGTCGAAAGTTATCCCAAACTTTGCTCCCGTAAAGAAAGTGTTTTTCTTTTTTCTTTACAGAAAGAACATTGGAGCTATCATGTCTGGAAGTGTGTTTGCAATCTAATTTTACCTATTCACTCTCCTCCTTAAATTTTTCTTTTGTGACTTTTCTGCAACCAGTAAGGGAAACTCAGATTATCATGAGAATCTTTCTAAATCCCTCCAATTTTCGTAACTTCACCAGGACTTGCCAAGACATCACAGGTGAATTTAAAATGTGCTCCTCGTGTTTGGTTTGTGAGTCTAAAGGAAACATGGATTTTATTTCTCAGGAACAAACATCAAAAGGTAAACACAAAGTGAAGGTGAGAATAAAATGGTTGCAAATAACATTTTCTTAATCACTTTCTAGTTCTTATCAGGAGAGGATCAATGGAAGTGAAAGCAAATGATTTTCATTCACCTTGTCAGCACTTTAACTTCAGTGTAGCTCCTCTGGTTGACCACTTGGAGGAATATAACACTACCTGTCATCTAAAAAACCACACTGGAAGATCAACAATCATGGAGGATGAGCCAAGCAAGGAGAAATCGATAAACTACACTTGTAGAATCATGGAATACCCGAATGATTGTATACACATTTCTTTGCACCTAGAGATGGATATAAAAAGTAAGTTTTTAAGGAAACTAAAGGGAAAAGGACTGGGTTTTTACAGTATTTGTTTTCTTTACAGATATCACTTGTTCCATGAAGATCACTTGGTATATTTTAGTTCTATTAGTTTTTATATTTTTGATCATCCTCACTATCCGCAAAATACTTGAAGGCCAGAGAAGAGTGCAAAAGTGGCAGAGTAAGTATAATCCCTGTAGTGCCGAGGAACTCATCTAAATACTTCATTTCTTTTCTGGGAATAGGTCATAGAGACAAACCTACATCTGTTCTCTTAAGAGGAAGTGATTCGGAGAAACTGAGAGCATTGAATGTGCAGGTTCTTTCAGGTAAGTTCTGTGGCATGTAAACAAAACAGCACTATAGACTAAAACAGTTCTCCTTCTTAAATAGCAGAGACCACGCAGAGGCTGCCTTTGGATCAAGTCCAGGAAGTGCTTCCCCCAATTCCAGAACTATAAGTTACTTCCACAGTGCATCAGTGAGATCAATATACACGGTGAGTGATGATTCGGCTTTATCGACTTCTTCTAATATTTTCTTGCTTTTATTTAAATCTTCAGAATATCCCCGGGCAAGTTGGACCGAGCCCTTTGAAGAATACTCAGAAGTTTATTTTGTGAATGAGTAGACTGGAAAATGTTTGTGTCCAGCTGAGGATGCACAGTTGGAAAGCAGGAGGAATGCTGACTGGTTGATGAAAACTAGCTTAAGAGCATTCATTCGCTCCATGAGATCAAGGGAACAAGAGTGTTTGCAAGAAGCCATTATGAGTCATGGAAAAAAAGATGATGAAACCCATGGAAACAGCAAGAGAATTCCCACTCTCTCTCTTCTTAAAAAAAATCTATCATTATACAGCACAGAGTGGAGCCAAGTTTTTAATTTTGAGGAACCAAAAACAGGATCAAATATGAAAACCCTTTCTTTTATTGGGCCACATTGTAGATGCTGATTTGATAATTGTTTCCTATGCAGATAGATTATTTTTATTTCACAGATTATTTAAAAGGGAAGAGGGCCTGGTTGTTTATTTATATGTTTGTTTGCATTTATGAATCTTGCTGCCTTTTAGCACCAGGATGTTTTTAAAAAAATTCAAAGAGGCCAGGCGCAGTGGCTCATGCCTGTAATCCCAGCACTTTGGGATTCTGAGGTGGGAGGATCATGAGGTCAAGGGATCGAGACCATCCTGGCCAACATGGTGAAACCCTGTCTCTACTAAAAACACAAAAATTAGCTGGGTGTGGTGGTGCGCGCCTGTAGTCCCAGCTCCTCAGGAGGCTGAGGCAGGAGAATCACTTGAACCTGGCAGGCAGAGTTTGCAGTGAACCAAGATCACGCCACTGCATTACAGCCTGGTGCAGAGCAAGACTCTGTCTCAAAAAAAAAAAAAAAAAAAAATCAAAGATACCAATAAAACGAATTTAAATAAAATACTTAAGTACTTTAATAGCAAAACGTTTCCTTTGATTCTTTTGGCTTTCATATTT